GCCCTGGAAAGGTTGTGGGCAGTTGGGGGGCAAGGGAGACAGTCCCCACCCAAACCCCAATGCCCCCTAGCACCCAAGGTGGTCTTCTCTCAATTGAGGAGCTCTTTGGCAAGGGCGGGTCTAATTTCTGGTGTCCCTGGAACCGGCCAGGGGTGTCTAAGAAAGGGACTCAGGCTGGTGTTCGGACCCCTTCTCCCTTATCCAGACGCAGGCCTTTGGTCCAGCTGTCCCAGCCAGGGCCTGCTCACCCCTGTCCCCTGCCGGGTCCCATCCCCCCCACCCACCCACAGGTCTCAGTTTAGGTGTCAATATCAGAAGCCCCCTCTGTGCTCCGGTCTCTGTACTCCGCCCCCTTGTCAGTGTCCTCTCCCTGAGGACAGGGGGCTCGGTAACTGGGTTTCCAAGAGCCCTGCAGGGACACCCCCTCTTGGGAACTCACACAGCGCAGCCAGGTCGCTAAGCCTTTGAGGGGCCCTTGTTGCCTCCTGGGTGTGCGTGCGACCCGCGCCCACTGTGGTCCCGCCCTACTGATGACCGTGAACCTGTAGGGTGTTGGGCCAGCCCCTCACCCCAAGGCTGGGCAGGCCCCCGGAGTCCCCCTCGGCCCAGACAGAAGCTCCCTCAGGAGCGGGGGAGGGGAAGGGGGCGCGCGGTCCGGCCCCAGGTGTGGCCGCGGATAATGAGACCCTGGGGATGGGGGCGCACCTGCGCCACGGCGCCCCGCAGAGGGTTTCCCAGGAGACCCCCTCGGGCTCCCGCCGCGCCGTGGGGGTGGGGCAGCCCTGCTGGCCAGAGCCGGGCACGGGCCGGGCGGGCGGCGGGGATCGTGACCGCGGCTGCGTGCGTCCGCGTCCGGGCGCTTCTGTGCGGGGTCCTGGCACGCCGGCGGGGGCGACCCGGGTGCCGGCCCGTGCGGGCGACACGCGCGTCTCTGCGGGGCTGCGCGGGGTCCGGAGCGGCTGGGGGCTCTCTGCCGGGCGCGGCTGGGCGCGGGGGGCGCTCCCGGCCGGGATGAGCTCACCGCAGTCGCGCCGGGGCTGAGCGCCGAGCGGGGCGGCGGCGGGGCGGGCGGCGGCTCCTCGGCGGCTCCGCGGCGCCCGGGCCGCGCGCCGCCATGCTGGGCCTGGACGCGTGCGAGCTGGGGGCGCAGCTGCTGGAGCTGCTCCGGCTGGCGCTGTGCGCCCGAGGTGAGCGGGCCGGGCAGGGGCGGGGGGCTCGGTGGCTGCTGCTCACGCCCCTCCCCACCCCCAGTCCTCCTGGCTGACAAGGAGGGTGGGCCGCCGGCAGTGGACGAGGTGTTGGATGAGGCTGTGCCCGAGTACCGGGCGCCGGGGAGGAAGAGCCTCTTGGAGATCCGGCAGCTGGACCCGGACGACAGGAGCCTGGCCAAGTACAAGCGGGTGCTGCTGGGGCCCCTGCCACCGGCCGTGGGTATGGCAGGGGTCTAGGCTTGGAGGGCTGGGGGGCATCCTGCAGACTTCCAGTTTCTCCTCAGACCCAAGCCTGCCCAATGTGCAGGTGACCAGGCTGACACTCCTGTCGGAACAGGCTCCGGGGCCCGTCGTCATGGATCTCACAGGTAACTCGCAGGATGCTGCACCCTGAACACAGAGTTCCGACCCTAGCTGAGGTTTCCCCAATAGGGGACCTGGCTGTTCTGAAGGACCAGGTGTTTGTCCTGAAGGAAGGTGTTGATTACAGAGTGAAGATCTCCTTCAAGGTGAGAGCCGGGGCAATGGGCGGAGGGGATGGCCCAGAGGAACCCCTAATGCCTCTGTTCCCAGGTCCACAGGGAGATTGTCAGCGGCCTCAAGTGTCTGCACCACACCTACCGCCGGGGCCTGCGCGGTGAGGGCAGCGGTGGGGGGAACGGGGCGGGGGAGGACAGCTCTGATGCCCTCGCCCTCCCTAGTGGACAAGACCGTCTACATGGTGGGCAGCTATGGCCCGAGCGCCCAGGAGTATGAGTTTGTGACTCCGGTGGAGGAAGCGCCGAGGGGTGCGCTGGTGCGGGGCCCCTATCTGGTGGTGTCCCTCTTCACCGACGATGACAGGACGCACCACCTGTCCTGGGAGTGGGGTCTCTGCATCTGCCAGGACTGGAAGGACTGAACCCCCAGTCCGTGTCTCCCCTACCTCCCTCAGTTGTTGCACAGGGACCCCCAAGCATCCCCAGCACCCCCCGTGAGTGACCAGACCCTCCCCTGCTGCCCCTGCTGCCCCTGCTGCCCCTGCTCTGTCCCGGGACCCCCTGGCCTGGCGCTGTCCCCTGAGCTGTCCCATTAAACATGGCCCTGTCTCTCTCGGTGCCCTGGGTGTCGTCTCTTTCTGCCTCCCCTC